CGTCAAGTTTAAACACACCCAACGCCTCGATTCCTTGCTTCCGACCCGAGTTGCTGCTTTACATATCCCTGTACATTTGAGGTGTTATTCGTTGATATTTCAATATATTTTAAAATAATTTTCCATTTCTGTTTTGTTAAATTTTTGAATACGTTCTTTTGTATCTCGTGTCATTTCTGCCTCTGGTAACGTTGTCCTTGGTATCCTTGGAACTCATTTCCTTTCTCAACACACAATATTCCCTGTCAGCTGCCACGGGCCCCGCCCTCCAGAAGTTCATACTTTGTGGTCAAGCAGCTTCTTTAACTTTTTAAGACGAATTACCTAGGAAGTGCTATTGTCCCAGGATCACCAGCTCTGCCTAAATTCCTAACTGTTGCGGGTGCTTAGTCACAGAAGATGAATCAGATTCGTCTAATGGGCCCTTTCCTTTTCCACCCACCTTTCCTGTCGCTTTCCGCTGAGCCTCCTCAACTCACGTCATCCCAGCAGGTCCTGGCCCCCAGACCCGGCCCTGGACGGCACGGAGCCCCAGCCCGGGAACGCAGCTGCGAGCGTCCGACCGGGAGACAGCGAAGCTCAGATCTCTCTGCAAAGCGAACGGAGAGCGCAAGGAATGCCCAGGAAGACAGGGCGCGCCCGGGGAGAAAAGAACGTTACTTTAACGCAGCCTCGACCCTGAACCCCCGGCATCTAGGGCTTCCTGGACGAGTGGAGCAAAACAACTCGCCCTGCTGCGTTCCCGGGCCTCTCCTTCCCCTTGCTGGTTTCCCCTTAAGTCTACTTCTCTATTGCTTCCAACCCCTCTCTCCGAAGGCACGTGGTCCTTCCCCGCCTGCCCCCGCCGCACCCCTCCGGGCCCGGAGCCGGCTCCTCCCAGCGTCGTTCGCTTCCCCTTTCCGTTCGCTCTTTCCGCCCCGGCTCTCCATCGCCCCTTCTGATTGGTCGAACGCACCGGAGCCTGGTTAGCCAATGGGCGAGCCGGGCTGGAGGCGATGGGCGTGGCCGCAGCGCCGGGGCCCTCAGATCGAGGCTGCCTCCCCCTCTCAGCCGGCAGCACATTCCGTCGCCTTGCCGCCGCCCGGCCCCACAGTTGTCTTTGCCGGAGCTGCAGTCGCGCTGGGGTTAGGGCGGGGGGGCGGGCGGGGAGAGGAGAAGGCCGCGGCGGAGGCAGGTGAGAGGAGGAAGGAAGCGGCGGCGCGGCGGGCACAGCAGCTCAGGCGGCGGCCCGGTTCCTGGGAGTGTCGGTGCGGCGCGTTGGTTGGGGCGGATCCCGCGGGGCCCGGGCGGGGGAAGGAGTCACCGGCCCGGCCATGGCGGACAACGAGAAACTGGACAACCAACGGCTCAAGAATTTCAAGAACAAAGGCCGCGACTTGGAGGTAAACTCGGGGACGACGCCGGAGGGGTGGGGTTTAAAAATATTTTCCTTTAATTTTTTTGTAGACTATGAGAAGACAACGAAATGAAGTTGTAGTTGAATTAAGGAAGGTGAGTCTGATTAATATTGGGTACTTCTAAGCTTGGTTTTTTTTTTTTTTTTTTTTTTTTTAAGAATAAAAGAGATGAACATCTCTTAAAGAGAAGGAATGTACCACATGAAGATATCTGTGAAGACTCTGATATAGATGGTGATTATAGAGTGGTAAGTCATTGTTATTGTTATTCTGGTAACTTTAACTGAGTTTTCTCTTTAACTTTTTTCCCAGCAAAATACCTCTCTAGAAGCTATTGTTCAAGTAAGTTGGATTTTTTCCCTCTCTTCATTTGCATTTACATCATAAATTATTTTATTTTTTATAGAATGCTTCAAGTGATAACCAAGGAATTCAATTAAGTGCAGTTCAAGCTGCTAGGTAAGTTGAATTTGGAAGACATGTTTAGATTTAAGTTTCACAGGAGTGTTTTTATCTCTTACAGGAAGCTTTTGTCCAGTGATCGAAATCCACCAATTGATGACTTAATAAAATCTGGAATATTGCCCATTTTAGTCCATTGTCTTGAAAGAGATGACAAGTGAGTACATTATTTATTTTTTTTTTTTTAATTGCTGTTTAAAAATACTTGTTTTTTTTTGTAGTCCTTCTTTACAGTTTGAAGCTGCATGGGCTTTGACAAACATTGCATCTGGAACTTCTGAACAAACTCAAGCAGTAGTTCAGTCCAGTAAGTTGGTTATTAATAAACATAATTGTGATACCTTAAGTATTGTTATTTTTTCTTCCATCAGATGCTGTGCCACTTTTCCTGAGGCTTCTCCATTCACCCCATCAGAATGTCTGTGAGCAAGCAGTGTGGGCATTGGGAAATATCATAGGTTTGTATAAAACTTGTAATACTAGTCTAAAATTATTGAGTAAATTAATCCTTTTTTTCTACAGGTGATGGGCCCCAGTGTAGAGATTATGTCATAAGTCTTGGAGTTGTGAAACCTTTACTTTCCTTCATAAGTCCATCTATTCCTATAACATTCTTAAGAAATGTTACTTGGGTTATGGTCAACTTATGTCGCCACAAAGACCCACCACCACCAATGGAAACCATTCAGGAGGTAAACACTTTTAAAAAAAAATTAAAAGAGATATGTTTTTAAATCTACATATTTCTCTCCTCAGATTCTTCCAGCCCTTTGTGTTTTAATTCATCACACAGATGTAAATGTGAGTAAATGTGTCCTATTATATATTTATGTAAAGTTGTTTGAATTTTTATTTTATTCATTAGATACTGGTAGACACAGTCTGGGCCCTCTCTTACCTTACTGATGCTGGCAATGAACAAATACAGATGGTAATAGACTCTGGAATAGTTCCTCATTTGGTTCCTCTGCTCAGCCACCAGGAAGTTAAAGTTCAGGTAAGTTTGTTCTTAGTTAAATTATAAGTATTCACATAGAATGTCATCTCATTGTGCATTTCAGACTGCTGCACTTAGAGCTGTGGGCAACATTGTTACTGGAACTGATGAGCAAACACAAGTAGTTTTGAACTGTGATGCTCTTTCACACTTCCCAGCACTCCTGACACATCCCAAAGAGAAAATTAATAAAGTAAGTACTATTAAATACTACTTAATAGATAGATGAGAAATATTCAAATGCTCTTGTTCTACAGGAAGCAGTGTGGTTCCTCTCCAACATCACTGCAGGAAATCAGCAGCAGGTACAGGCAGTAATTGATGCCAATCTTGTACCAATGATAATACACCTTTTGGATAAGGTAAGAAAATCATGTTATATGTATCATTTATCATTTTTATAGCCTTTGTTTTGCCTTTTTACAGGGGGATTTTGGCACTCAAAAAGAAGCTGCTTGGGCCATAAGTAACTTAACAATTAGTGGAAGGAAAGATCAAGTAAGTTGAGCTTTTTAAAATTTATTTCTCAATTGCATTATTTTATGTTGTTTTTATTCTTCAGGTGGCTTACCTTATCCAACAAAATGTTATCCCACCTTTTTGCAACTTGCTGACTGTAAAAGATGCACAAGTTGTGCAAGTAGTACTCGATGGACTAAGTAATATATTAAAAATGGCTGAAGATGAGGCAGAAACCATAGGCAATCTTATAGAAGAATGTGGAGGTAAGTTTATTATAAGCTCTTATTCCACATCTACTATTGTTTCACATTGCAAAATTTCTTGCAGGGCTGGAGAAAATTGAACAACTTCAAAATCATGAAAATGAAGACATCTACAAATTGGCCTATGAGATCATTGATCAGTTCTTCTCTTCAGATGATGTATTTAATAATTTTGTAGTTTTCTTAATTTTTTATCACATTCTTTTTCTTTTTTTTCACCTAGATTGATGAAGACCCTAGCCTTGTTCCAGAGGCAATTCAAGGCGGAACATTTGGTTTCAATTCATCTGCCAATGTACCAACAGAAGGGTTCCAGTTTTAGAAAGATGTTGTGGAAGTTAGGTACAATGCAGCACTGAGATATATATATATATATGTGTGTGTGTATATATATATATATATACATATATATAAAAAGGTTTGATCCATCAAGCTTGGCTCATGGGATCTGCTGCTGCATTAAATCGGGAAAGAAAATGTGAAGATTTCATTTGGAATCACAGAAAATGCCCAAATGAGGTCAAGATGGCGAGTGGGTGCGAGTGAGAATGAGTGGCAAAATGTAATGAAAACTTTACATGAATGCTTATTTAGGTTGTTCAAAGTAAAAAGGGCTACAGGTCACAGATCGTCAGTGCCTGAGAAAGAACATTGACTTACTCTATATCAATTGAGGGGAAAGTGCAGTACCGTCATCTTCAAGCCTTGTAAGCATAAAAGAGAATAGGCTGCCCATATAAGTCAAAGGAAAATGAGCCCAGGCCTTGCTATGAAGCAGTGTGTGAATGGACAATGTTGAATGAATGTCTGGCTCAGTGATGGAGAGCCAGGTTCATCTTTGAAATCTAGGGCTCTTCACTCATGAAGCAGACTCCTAGTCCTGGAGTGACTGTGTACGAGAGCGTGGTTGTGGTGCTGTATGTGAACGCATGCAAGCTTGATTCACCTTCAGGGGGCTGATAACCTAGTAAATCATCAAAATGAGATCATAAGTGTTAATGTACACTGGACATGAAAACAAAGACTGGTTTAGCAGCAGACATTGGTTTACTCTGCAGCCTGTGTTTTCTGTTTCCCCCTTTCCCACCTCCTTCCCCCCACCCAATCCTTTTTTTTTTCTTTTTTGCTTTTCTTTTCTTTTTTTTTAGTTTTTATTTACTTTACCTAGTATGCCTTTTTTTAGTTGCTTCTCAAGTCAGAAAACTTTTCAGGAAGGTTTCCCTGTGCATTTGCACCAGATGAATGTTTGATGCTATGAAAAGCTTTCCATATCATCAAAACTAATTTGTGTAGATTTTTGCATGAAAAAAATCATAAATTTCCCTCAAAATAGACTGTGTTGCAGTACACAAGTTGCCATAATAGTATAAAACAGTAAAATGTGCTTAAAAGGCCATCCTTTTCATTTTCAGAGATAACATAAAGATCTTTGCATGAGGTAAATCTACAGCATAGTTCATTTTTAGATTTTGTTGAGTCCTGTAAAGAAGAAGAAGAAAAAAGTTTCAGTTGTGGTAGAATACCGTGCTGTGTTTAAATGTTACTTGTTTTCAAACTTTGTTTTCTATGAAAATGATATGGAAACTTCTAAAATGGAATTTGGTGCATATGTACTGCTGAATAAAGACCGATGAAGAGGTTTGAGTAGATGTACAAATCAAGTAATGGTTTGAACACCTTTAATAATATGCCTAATCTGTTCAATTGTTTTAGAATCTTTTTATCTTAGATGTAGGCAGCCATGAACAATCTATTTTGAGCCACTTTAGGGAGAAAACTTTGTATTTTTAAAACTTGCATAAAAGTTATGCAAGTGGTTTTTATAAATTGGAATAATACCTCAGTTTTGAGGTTATGCACACTAAATTAAATGTGACATAAATTAATTTGTACAAAAAGAACTCTTTATAAGGTGGCTCATTGTAGGAAATCCTGTGCCTTCCCCTTTGAGCACAAGTGTTGCATGAACAACAGTTTGCTATAAGAAACATACCAGATTAGCCACCATTAGCATCTATATCTACTTTGTGTTTAAAAATCAACTGGTAATTCTGAAACACTGTAGAATGGATAAAAATTATTTTGTGATCATAACTCTTTGTTGAACTAGAGTATTTTTGCAGCATTCCTTGTCATCAGAAACATGGTTAAAGTTTAAAACTAGAAGCAGCAGAAAACTAGCTTGTAAAATTTATCCAAGTAGAGTGCAGGCTAGGCTGTCTTGGGGAAATAAACATTAAAACTTAAAGCAATGTTTTACATGGGGTGTGTGTGTGTGGTGTGTGGATTTTTTTTTTTTTATAAAGTTAGAGTATAATTCAATGGCTTACATTAGCTTCCTGTCTTTTTACCTAGAACCAGCATAATAAGAAATTTCTTTGGTTCTGTCATTTCAGTATGGACATATTAATATTTTAGCCCACTGAGTTTGTCCAGTTGACACCATCAGTGCTTCAGTTTTCTCTCTATCCAAAGCAAGGTTTTAACTTTCCTTCATTCTCCAGTAAAACAGACCGAGACAACTTGAACTATATTTTGAGTATTGCTATATCTTCAACATATAGCTCCAAATGATGGATTGTATACAAAGCATAGTACAGAAGGTTTCAGTAATTGGAAGGTGAACACAGCAATGCTTTACATAATTTGTGTTTTTTAGTAAAAAATATTGGATTCAAAGTAAGCCAATGAGCTTGTATACAAATTTTATATACAAATTATTGTATAGAACAGTGATATGGAAAATAGGTAAGGGTGATATTAATATCTCTGGGTATAAGGACTACCTTATCGTTTAAATATTTTATTTCCATCTATAGCCTAATATAGAACATTGATTTTCTAGTAGAAATTCTGGGAAGGGCTTTTCTGTCTCTGAAATTGATTCAGTACAGTTGACAGTTCATCACGGTTACCTGGTTAAACACTTTTTTTTTTTTTTTAATTCTCCAGTGATCTAGGAAATTGTTTCATTTTTAACACAGGCTTATTTCTGATGGGGATGGGGGCATAGAATAATATGCCTAATAAGCTAAACGTTCTTAACGTTTCATGTCTTAAACTGTCTTTTTGAACATTGAGACCACCTCAAGTGCTGTAAAAATAAGAATGTTATATTAGGGGTGTGTGAGACGCCCTAGTCTAAAATCTATCTTTAAATATATTTCCTTTGTAATTTTCAAAGACTTCAGTAATTGTGTGTTATGGTGGAAATAATACTTTCCATTGGTCCACATTGCTCTGGACCAAACCTGGAGCATTTCTATAATTAGAGCTATCTATGAATCATTAAAAATGGATCTAGAATAATTTTGGGGAGAGGGAGTGTATCATTTAGTTTAGGCTTACCTCAGCAGCACTTCATAGGGTGAGGAGTTGTTTGTTTCTTTAAAGGTATAACTGCATTGTAAAATGACTGGGTTTATTGTAACAGTAATTTATGGGGGCACCCTTTTTGGATTCTCCATTGCCTCAGTTTCCTCAAGGAAAAAGTTACAGAGATTAAGCTAAATTTTGAATTTAGAGAATAACTGCTGTGTAATTTTGGTATAATTACCATAAATTTAGTGTCTTAAAACACAACATACATTATTTCACAATTTCTGTAGGTCAAGAGTGTAGTTAGGTTTTCTGCTCAGGGTCTCACAAGGCTGCAATAAAGGTGTCAGCCAGAGCTGCAGTCTTATCTGAAGCTAGGGGGTCCTCTTTTATGCACATATGGCAAAATCCATTGCCTAGCAACTGAAGAAATCATGGGAACTTCTTCAAGGCCAGCAAGAGAATCTCTGATCTCAGGGAAGGCCTTAAGCGCTTTTTTAAAGGTCTCACCTGATTAGATCAGGCCACCTACCCACCAGGGTGATCTCCCTTTTGATTAACCCAAAGCCAAACTGATGAGGTACCTTCATTACCCCTGCAAAATCCCTTCACCTTTGCCCTGCATTGTAGTCCAATCACAGGGGTGATACGCATCATATTCAAAGATCCTGTTCACAGTCAAGGGAGGGGGTTATATGGAGTATGTATACCAGGGAATCTTGGGAGCCATCTTAAGAGTTCTTCCTATGACAAGGACTCAACTATTTAGAACTGGAACAATTTACAAGTGATAGCCTTATATAGTTATCATAGCAAGCTTATTTGGGGATCAAGGTTGCCTCTGAGAACCTAATGAAAACTGGACCAGCTTCCCCAAAAAGTGTATATACATGGTAGTTTTTCATACAGTTTTAGGGGATTCATAAGAGTCCATGAATTACAGTCTGTCCCAACCCTTCCCTTTAGATGATGAGTTGTTGAGGTGACTTGCCCAAGGTCACACAGCTACTAAGGGCCAAATAAAGCCCACATCTCAACTCCCATACTGCCCAGGGCTTCTAATTACTATTCTAAAGGTAATCTAAATTCATTTAAATTTGTGAACCAATGCAAAAAAATGTGAATGTAGCTTTTTGGATATTTTTTTTGTTTACTAAGGAATGGGTAACATTGTTATAGAAGCTTGCCTAAGAGTTTTGAAATTAGTTGACCTTTTTGAGTTTCCAAAATTGAATCTTCCATTGTAGCTATTAAAGTGAACTATAAATAGGCCAACTTTAATTGTTAACTCCTCGGGTTTGGTGGATTATCTACCATTTATATATAAAATTTCAGTTAGAATCCACCATTGGCGTTTTGAAGGCCAAGATAGCTGAGTATCTTATCCTTTTTGTAACTTCTTGATTATTTTACTTATTGGCAAAATTCATTAACTGTCAGCCAATAATTTAATATTATGGGAGGAAAAAATTTTGCCCAGATATCTGAGGCAATACTCCCAAACACTAACAAACTGATGCCTAACAAACTTGACATTTTGAACACTTAAAGTTTTCCCTAAACTTTTTAATAAGCACATTAATAAAGTATGCTTTTAAATATATATGTACAATAATTTTTAAAAGTTGCTGCAAGATGCCTTCAAATCAATATGCACGTTGGTGGCATTAGTGCAGTCTTCTATTTTTATTTTTTTGAGACACAGTCTCGCTCTGTGGCCCAGGCTGGAGTGTAGTGGCGCAATCTCGGCTCACTGCAACCTCTGCCTCAAGGGTTCAAGCAATTCTGCCTCAGCCTCCTGAGTAGCTGGGATTACAGGAGTACGCTACCACGCCTGGCTAATTTTTGTATTTTTAGTAGAAATGGGGTTTCACCGTATTGGCCAGGCTGGTATTGGAATCCTGACCGCAAATGATCTGCCCACCTCGGCTTCCCAAAGTGCTGGGATTACAGGCGTGAGCCACTGCGCCCAACCAGCCTTAATTCTTAATAAAGGAAGTTGAAAAATAATGAACATTGGTAAAACTATTCTAGTGTGATCAGAAGCAAATTTGGACTGTAGTGTCAAATTGATAAAAAACTAAGCACACCAATCATGTATAAGAAAAGTAGATTTAACATTTTTTTCCCTAAACACTTAACCCAGAAGTTAACAATAATCTTGAAAATTCCTTTTAAATCCAGGCCCTTTAGGTGATGGCAGTTTGACTCAGGATGTCCAAGTCCAGTGTATTTTCAATAAAATTGACTTGACAGCTACTGCTCTGGGTGTAAGAGCAGTTGACTGTGAGGAAAAGTAAATGGTTCTACAGATTCTTTATGATCTACCTCCCACCAGAGGACTGCAGTACTCCCTTGTTATTTATATTTTCTGCCCCAATTTTTGCCTTCTCCACAAATTTTATACCTTTTGTAGCTGCCTACTCCAGATTACTTCACCTTTCCAGACTATCAGTTCTTCCACTTTTATTCTTCATAAAGAAAATTCCAATAACCTGTTTCACTTAGGTTTTTCTATTACTCTTCAAGCATGAATCCTAATTTCCCTGACTATATCTTACCTCTGATCTCCATAACTGATGGATTCCTATCCTAGACTATGTTACTCTAATATTACCCAAGATTTTCTCCAGCCTGTTTTTACTCTTACTTTGAAACAGCTGTTTAAAATGACTCGTAATCTGCTTAAATCTACATGCTTTTTGTGGTTCTCAATCCAGTTACCTACCTTCCAGATAATTCCCTCACTGTCCTGTCCTCTCCATTCCTCTGATGTTTAAGCCCTGTGAGCCACCTTTCCCCCATCCTTTGTGCATAGTTACCATTTTACTCTTTCTTGTTGCCCAGGCAGGAATGCAGTGGTGCCATCTTGGCTCACTGCAACCTCCACCTCCTAGGTTCAAGCGATTCTCCTGCCTCAGCCTCCTGAGTAGCTGGGACCACAAGCGTGCACCACCACGCCCGGCTAATTTTTGTATTTTTAGTAGAGATGGGGTTTCACCACGTTGGCCAGGCTGGTCTCGAACTCCTGACCTCAGATGATCCACCCTCCTTGGCCTCCCAAAGTGCTGGGATTGCAGGCGTGAGCCACCGCCTGGCCACCATTTTACTCTTTTTAGGTACAGTAATCTAATATCCAAAGTCTTGGACTCAGCTAAAGAGGGTATTTACCTTAAAAAAAAAAAAAAAAAGACTCCATCTTTTGATTCATAATTGTGGTGGGGGCGGGGAATCAAGACAACCTTAGTCACTTTGGTATTACCATAATTCTTGTCTTTTCAGGGTTGTCCTGTTCAGCTGCATAAAACATCATGTATTCTAGGTATTTCCTACCTTCACTTACATTTTTACTTGCCGATGTGCTGCCTTCATAAATGGGTATATTCCGCCACACATCTAGTAAGCCCCCAATGCAGTACACAATGTGTATCACTGATAAAACTCGCACTTCTGCCATGTCAGTATTATATTCAGTTGAGTGGTCTTTAGCATAGTGGCAGTCCTAGTCATCCTAACCTTTTAGTTAAGGTAAAATTACATATGTTTATAGAACTCATATAGACAAGCTAGTTTTTAAAATCTTCCTTTTAACCAGTTTAGGATGATCTAGGATAGCTAAGTTACCTACATGGTGACTGTTCGGTCTAATTCAGAAACAGAAGTACTAAAAGAATACTAAAAAGTTTTTACCCATTATCTCTATCCCTGTTTTCTTTTTGCAATTCTCAGCTGCAGGGAGCAAGAAAATACACAGCAGATAGGAAATGTTTGTTTGCATCCTGGCTTTCTCAACCGCACTTTACGTCCTTGAATATTCTAGATATTTACTCCTTCAAGAAGTCAGGAGTATATCCAGGCCTACCTATCATCCTTGCCATCCCCATTAACCCTCATTTTTCAGTATGTGTTTTACATTTATGGTTATTTTTCAGTCTATAGTATCTGTTCACTCATTGCTCTATCACATCTGAGTTTCTCCGTCTTTCTTTCCACTAGATTGTAAGCTCCTTAAGGGCAAGGTCGGCATATAAGCAAAGTTCTGTAAACACCGTGAAGGTACCATGAGTTCTATGGGTACTCAATAAATGCTTGTGATAATGATGCAATTTCTCAGATGAACTGATTGTAGTGAC